TGATAAGAAAAGTGATGAGACAGGGTAATGAAAAGAGGCTGCAAGAAATGACCATTCGTGCATTCAGCCAACATTTAGGCCACCCTCCTGTATTCCAGGCACTGTACATGGCACTGAGTATGCAAAGCAAAAGGAGTCATGGTCTACTGGCGGGAGCCTTCTCAGTGGAGAAAAGATCAACAAGAAAAGTGCCTGCTGGAGACCTCTCCTAGGGCATAAACCAATATAGAGGTGGGGCAGCTACGTCAGCCTGGGGTGTCCTTAGGCAGAACAGAAAGTGAGAATCAGAGCAGTATCTCATTTCTGAACACCTGGATTGTAGCTTTCCCTTGACTGTCAAAGGAGGTGGTTTTAAAAATCAAGCCAAACAGGTTTCCATCTTTTAGGAAGACCCTGGAACGTGCCAGTTGATTCTGACCATTTCTCATGAACAGAAACACCTAGGAAGGGAGAACTGGTGAGTTTCAAGAGGAGGAAGTCCCTCAAAAGGGGCTGTGTTTCGTAAACGGCGCCCCAAAAGGGCTGAACTACTTCGATCTGGAGGAAAAAGACTCAGGCACTGAGGGAAGGGGAGGGTGCACGTCTGGAGTAATTTTAAGGCCTTTTCCGTGTTATGTGATGTGGCAATAAGGAAAGATTTGTTCGTTTTATTATTTTTTTAATTTTTAAAGATTTTCTTTTCCCCCCTTTTCCCCCTCCCAGCCACTCCGGTTTGGGTTTGCCACAAGACTATAATTCCTTTAGAAAGTGGAGTCGAATTCATAAAAGTGATGGGGGGAGGGGCGCGGAGAGGGAAGGCTGGGAGCCCCAGGGAGTCTTCACGACCGCTCAGCTCCCGGCGCGAGTGGAGGTCGGTGTGGGGAGAAGCGGCTCCCGCCCGGGATGGCTAATACTCTGCGAGCCCCGGCAGCCCGCGGCCGGCGGGGTGACTAGGCGGCGGGCGCGGAGGGTCTGCGGCGGGCGGGCGGCGCTGCAGCAGCCTGGGCACGGCTGCCGCCGCCCGCGGGCGCGAGTGTGCGCGGGTGTGGAAGGCCGGCGTGCGAGCCGTGAGGGGTGTGCGCGCGTGAGCCGGAGCGGGGCTCGCCCCTCGCCGGCGCCCGCCGCCCAGCCGGTGATTGCTCTCTGGCTGTCCCCGGCACCTCGGCCCCCACGGCCGTTGGTCCGGGCGGGTGAGGGAGAAAGTGAGACTTGGTGTCATCACCATCCATTGTCAGAAGGGGAGGAAATTGGAATCCAGCAGCGGCGAGCAGCAGCTGGGCGGTCACATCTGGGAATGCAAAGCCGACCTCCCCCTCCTCCTCCTCCTCCCCCTCCTCCTCCTCCTCTTCTCTCACCCAGGATCACTTCCGAAACCACTTCGCCTTCAGCCCCTGCCTCGGCCAGAGGTTTCATTTTTAACTGAATATTTACGAAAGCTGGAAGCGTGCGAGGGGGGTGGGGTGGGGTGGAAATAGCGGCTGCTTCTTTTCCAGGGATTTATTTAATGGGGATGTGTTCAAGGCAAGAGCGAATTCAGAAGGATATCGACGTCGTGATCCAGAAGTCCAGAGCTGAGAAGGACTGCCTGTTTGCAGGTGAGTTCTTGCTTTTCCAGAACCTCGGACCCGGGGTAGCTTTTGACGGGACTTTCTGTTTCAGATTTCAGATACTCTGACTCCACCTTTACTTTTACCTACGTTGGCGGCCCCAGAAGGTATTTATGTGTATAGAGTTGCTTCATTTCCTAATTCTGAAGGCTTTTTTTTTTCTCTGAATAGGAATTCAGAGCTTGCTCCAGGGATGTGAGGACAAAAGATGAGTATGACTTTTAAAAGGAATTCAGAACTTGCTCTAGATTTTGCTTTCTTCTCATGTCCACCTTCTTTCACTTTCACTTATGCTTCTTGACAATATTTTCTGCCTGCTACATGGCATTTATTATGTACAGCACATACTAACAGTACTCTGCAATCTACTTAAGCTTTGTTCTTTCCACGTTTTTTTGGTACTACTCATTAGATCCTTGAGCCAATCATCCATGTCTGTTTGTACTAGATTGTTTCCCTTAGAACTCTGCAAGTCACAAAGTGAAACTGATTAGGATTTTACAGTCCTGGTGATTTTCCTTCTGGTATACCACTGAGAAAATGCTGTCGCACAAGGGGCTGATGAATCATTTTGCAGGATTTCTGTTTGCTATTTTCTATTTGAAAAATTAGGTACGTTCACGAACATGGGAATGTCTCCTAATCTTGAGCCTTTTTTGTTTGTTTGTTTTAACAGTGTATCCTACTCAGTACATGTATCTGAAGATTACCCAGGTATGCTTTTCTTGTTTTATTACAGATATTCGTTAGAACTTAAGAAGTTGTTTCCACTTCTTAGCTATTGTGAATACTGCCACAATGCACATGGTGGTGGAGATATTGCTTCAAGATCCTGGTTCCGTTTCCTGTGGATCTCAAAAGGATTGCTGAAATGGGTAAAGTAGAAGAAATAGATAAATTCCTAGAGCCTTTCATTATCTTTTTTTTTTTTTTTTGCAGATAATACATATGTGTCAAGTTCAGAGAATGATGAAGATGTGCTAGTTACTACAGAGCCAATACCAGTAATTTTTCATAGAATAGCAACAGGTAATAGTAGTATTATTTTTTATACTAGGTTAATAATATTTTTTAAATTACAACTTTCTTTCAGAATTAAGAAAAACAAATGACATTAACTGTTGCTTATCCATAAAATCCAAATTACAAAAGGAAAATGGGGAGGTATGTAAATTATATTTTTTATTTTCTTGAAAATTAAATTGTTTTCTTACTTTATTATTTTAAGGAATCAAGACAGAATAGTACAGTGGAGGAAGATTCTGAAGGTGACAATGATTCCGAAGAATTTTATTACGGAGGGCAGGTAAGGAAACCTGGTCTTCCAAATACCTAGTCTGAGACACTTTTAAATTATCCCTTTTCATCAGGTGAACTATGATGGGGAACTGCACAAGCACCCACAACTGGAAGCTGATTTGTCAGCAGTTAGAGAGATATATGGGCCACATGCAGTTTCTCTCAGGTAAATAAGTATCACTGGTGAATAAAATTAAAATGAAAAAAACAGTGTTAATTTTTGCTTTCAGGGAATATGGAGCCATTGATGATGTAGATATTGATCTGCATATCGATGTTAGCTTTCTTGATGTAAGTATCAATTTTATGTAATATGAATGGTGGATTAATTCATCTTTTAAATATATTTGTGCAGGAGGAGATTGCTGTGGCTTGGGAAGTAATTCGAACAGAACCTATAATTGTTCGACTACACTGTTCACTTACACAGTATTTAAATGGCCCAGGTTAGTTTTATTTCTTTATTTATTATTTTGAAAATATGTGACTGTGATCCTTTTTCCTTTCCAGTGCCCACTGTTGATGTCTTTCAGATTTCCACAAAAGAGCGATTTGGATTGGGACATCAGCTGAAAAAGTAAGTTTGCTAAAGTGCAAAAAATAAATTTCTGGTGATAACAGAATTACCTTTGGATTGACAGAATCATGCAGACATTTGTTACACAGCAGTGGAAACAGAGCAAAGAAAAATCCAATTGCCTGCACAATAAAAAGTTGTCAGAGAAGAAAGTGAAGTCTCCCCTGCATTTATTTTCTACTTTGCGCAGGTTGGTAACAGGCAACTTCGTCATTGTCTTACTGCCCTGTAGTAATTGTTGTTCAATTTTGAAGGTCGCCAAGTTATCCTCCCCCTGGTTGTGGCAAAAGCAAATCCAAACTGAAATCTGAGCAGGACGGAATCTCCAAAACGCATAAGCTGCTGCGGAGGACTTGTTCCAGCACAGTCAAGACTGATGATGTGTGTGTCACAAAGTCACACAGGACCTTTGGCCGCTCCTTGTCCAGCGATCCCAGGGCGGAGCAGGCTATGACAGCAATTAAATCGCACAAACTTTTGAACCGTCCTTGCCCTGCAGCTGTTAAGTCAGAGGAATGCCTAACTCTAAAGTCGCATAGACTATTGACTCGATCTTGTTCTGGAGATCCACGATGTGAGCACAACACAAACTTGAAGCCCCATAAACTGTTAAGCAGGTCTTACTCTAGTAATCTCAGAATGGAAGAATTATATGGACTGAAAAATCACAAATTGCTCAGCAAGTCCTACTCCAGTGCCCCCAAGTCATCCAAAACTGAGCTTTTCAAGGAACCTAACGCAGAGGGCAGGAGGCTCTCTCTTACCTCAGGGCTTATTGGTATCCTAACACCATCTTCATCTTCATCTTCTCAGCTTGCTGTGCGTAAATATTTTCATCTTGAGTTCTTAAAATTATCATTTTTTTTTACTTTGCTTTTTATAGCCAAATGGTGCAAAATGCATTCCAGTACGAGACCGTGGCTTCCTGGTGCAGGTATGAGCCAAAACTCTATCCATTGTACAAATTCTTAATTATTTTTCCTTACTGTTTTATTCAGACAATTGAGTTTGCTGAACAGCGGATCCCTGTATTAAATGAATATTGTGTGGTTTGTGATGAGCCACATGTGTTTCAAAATGGCCCTATGCTTAGGGTAAGTTCTTGCTGATAGAATGTCCGTGTTGGAGTTTTGTGATTGATTCCTTTTTCTTTTGTAGCCTACCGTATGTGAACGGGAGCTGTGTGTGTTTGCTTTTCAAACCCTGGGAGTAATGAATGAAGCTGCTGATGAAATAGCAACTGGAGCTCAGGTAGTAACACAGGATACTAATTATTTCTTATTGGGTAGTAACTATCTTATGTGTATATTTCAAGGTGGTAGATCTACTAGTATCCATGTGTAGGTCTGCGTTGGAATCTCCTAGAAAAGTTGTGATTTTCGAGCCATATCCTTCTGTGGTAGATCCTAATGATCCTCAGATGTTGGCCTTCAACCCCAGGGTAAGTTGTTATCATGGCACACCAATCACAAACTGTTTTTTAACATCACTTTTTCATTAAACAGAAAAAGAACTATGATCGAGTAATGAAAGCACTGGATAGCATAACTTCTATCAGAGAAATGACACAAGTAAGTATGTCATCTGGTCTTGTACAGTATATAAAAATCAAGAAGTATAATGACTTTTTTTCAGGCACCATATCTGGAAATCAAGAAGCAAATGGATAAACAGGACCCCCTTGCTCATCCCTTACTGCAATGGTATAAAATTCTAGTTTTCCTCTTAATGAAAATATTTGTGACTAATGGATCATTTTAATTTCAGGGTTATATCAAGTAATAGATCACATATTGTGAAACTGCCAGTTAACAGGGTAAGTTGTTTTTTTTTTTTTTACATATGCATATGTTTTTGTTTGTCTTTATCTTAAATGGCAGCAATTGAAGTTTATGCATACTCCACATCAGTTCCTTCTTCTCAGCAGTCCACCAGCCAAAGAATCCAATTTTAGAGCTGCTAAAAAACTCTTTGGAAGCACCTTTGCATTTCAGTGAGTAAGGCTTAATGTTAATGGGGGTGTGCTTTTGCTTTTTCCTTTCCGTCTGTTTTTTTAGTGGCTCACACATTGAAAACTGGCACTCCATCCTGAGGAATGGTCTGGTTGTTGCTTCTAATACACGATTGCAGGTAGATTTTCTGAATGCTTTCACAAGACTTCACCTCTCTCTCTCTCCCACTCTTCCCATCTTAGCTCCATGGTGCAATGTATGGAAGTGGAATCTATCTTAGTCCAATGTCAAGCATATCATTTGGTTACTCAGGTAATTCCTGTATTTCATTTCTAAAGTCACATTCCCTAAATTATTATTTTGCCGATGTTTTCAGGGATGAACAAGAAACAGAAGGTGTCAGCCAAGGACGAGCCAGCTTCAAGCAGTAAAAGCAGCAATACATCACAGGTGTTGTAGTGACTTTAGTGACTGCTTATGATGACTCTAAGTTTTAATTGTTTTTGGAATTTAGTCACAGAAAAAAGGACAGCAATCCCAATTCCTGCAAAGCCGTAACTTAAAATGCATAGCCTTATGTGAAGGTAAGTTGAAAGTTTTACAAACCTCATAGTGTGTGGTTCTTTAATTTTATTTTCCACTTAACAGTGATCACCTCATCTGACCTGCACAAACATGGAGAGATATGGGTTGTCCCCAATACTGACCATGTCTGCACACGATTCTTTTTCGTGTAAGTGGAAATGCTCAAATTTGTATATTACTATGTTTTTATATTTTTATGTTTTGTATTTCAGCTATGAAGACGGCCAAGTGGGAGATGCAAATATTAATACACAAGAAGGAGGCATTCACAAAGAGATCCTCCGAGTAATTGGTAATCAAACTGCTACTGGTTAAAGGACCACCATTTAATTAACATGATTCGAAAGCCTTCCTCGGGTTCAAAGCTGGATTTTGAACTGAAGAAGATTATAAAATTATTTATTGTTATTATAAACAAAATTAACCCTTTGAATACTGATTTTTTTTCTTAGTATTTCTAAGTATCTCATTAAATACCTAAAATGGTATAAGATTTATCAATTGTAGGGTTATGGAATCTAGTAATAAAATTTCAACAGCACTTAAACTGAAGTTTGGGTTGCTCATACAATAAACAGATTGAAAAAACTGTTTTGTGCTGATATTTTTATACTAAACTCTTTAACTGGATATTTGGTATTATATACCGACATTTTAGGTTACCAAAATAGAATTGAGAACATTTTATAATGGCATCTAAATCTATCAGATACTTTGCAATAAGTATACTGTTTGCACATTCTGATGTGCTATATCATTAGTAGTATGGGCATTCTAATGTTTTGGAAGGGGTGTTCCCTATTCTATTTTTCTTCATAAAAAAAGAAGTAGGTCTTAGAAGCAGTGCTTTGCCAAAAAGTATGTAATATACACATCTATACATTCATGCATCAAAATGTGTGGTTGTGAATATATTTGTGTATATTCACACGTATGTTTTGACAAGAAAGATGGCTTAGCTTCACAATTCTATCCTCGTTTAATGGAAAGAAGATAATATTTAGTAAGCAATAAATTTGGACATAAATCAAGATATGAGCCAGATTTACCACCATTCATTCACTGAAAATATTTGCAGACAATTTTTCTGTTTGTCTGAAGAAATTCAGCCCTTTTAAAATGTTATCTAAAAGTCATAATTTGGGGAACATACATGGCCTGGTAGACCGAATCTATATTCAAATGATTATGTATTTAAAAGAAAGACCTCAGAATTTAAAGAAACCATATATATTTTTTATTTACTACAAAAAAATTATACAATTTTATTTATGCCACACCAGCATTTTTATATTTGTTCATCTAATATCTCTGCTTATTTTTTTCATATTGAGAAAGAACACAAACTTGATGCTTCTTTTATATTAAAAGACCACAAATAAGTTTATAGAGAACAGTAACACCAGCTCTCAGCATTTCCTTTTCAAGAGTCATAATTTCATCAAAATCATTTCTTATTCTTTGAGTCCTAGAGTTCTTATTCATCAAGTTTTAATTGACAGTGTTTATTTTCCCACATGTTGTCTTTGGAATAAGGCCATTCATGAAAGCAGTTTAATTAGTGAGTCTGCCACTCTATTCAAACCCTGAATCAAGGCTCTATCTGATTTTAATTTATGTAAAAAAAAATAAAAATGTATAGTCATTTGCAAGTATAATGTGATAACTGCTGTGTTTATTTCCTTTGTCTGGCATAAAAGGTGAGAAAAAGGTCATACATGTTGTTAAGGGTAGCAGTTTAGGAAGTGTTTTCTAATAATTTGTTTTGTTATATTGCAAATAATTGATATGCCACTTATTTCTGCAAGAAAAATAGGCTTGAAGTGGTTGGGATATTAATCATTTTGATAGTATCTACTTAAAGCATTGATCTGTTTTGACTTGTGGCTCTGAACCCTGGGCTAGGCTGAGGGATAATAGTAGTGGAGTAGGGCAAAGATATAATATCCTATCCAGTGTTTTGTGACCACTTATTTGAAGATTAGTGTGGGACATGAGGACCTTGCTACTTTTTTGCCAAGATGCTGCAAGTCTCCCAAATCACTTCAACTGTGTTTTTAAAACATGTTTAAGCAACAGAATTATTTTTTTGAAATTAGTCTATACGTTAGACAGTCTATACATGACAAACATGAAGATCTAATATCAAGATTTGGGAGACGGGATCTTGGAACTCCACCTGTTTGACCACTAGGACCACTGAGGCACCTCCAATAAGCTCTGTAGAGTGCCTCCAGCATAATTCAAAATCCACTGACCTAATCCATTATGGCTTTACTTAACATTGGAGTGATCCGTAAAGAATATAGTATTGGAGTCTGAACTGGAACGGTAACTCGTAAGACTCAAGAAAGACCGTTTAAGGAAAATTGGCATAATACAAACTGTTCCTGTTGACTTAAGAATAACAGTAGGTTCACCTATCTGAGGAAATTAAGTAGTTGATAGTTTAATGCTAGGCATCTTTTATGATAATAAAGTAAGATGTCTTCTTATGACAGTTAATTGAGTTGTATCATGATACAGAATGACAGATTTTGTTTCAAACAATTGCGTCAGAACCTTTGTAAGCAAATATTCTAAGGAGAATCAATCTTATTTTTTAATTGAACTTTTTGAAATTAGGGATACTATAATAACTGATAAAGATGAATTTCTGTGTTTCTAAAGAATCTAATTTCAATTACTACCATTAACATATAAATGTGCTTCCAAAATCCAAGCAGGTCCATACAATTTAGAGATTTGAACACTGTTATCATGCTTTAATTCAGTCATTCATTAAAATATTATCTATTCACTTATTTGATGATTCCAAACATTTGATATTGTATTGTGTTTTTATAATTATTTGAAATCTGTTCACCAATGCTTTGTAATGGTTTTATTAATTGTGTAGCCATTGCTACTTAGATAGTAACCCACTGAGCAAAGGCAGTCATTTATTTTCATCCTTGAAGTAGGGGAAGAAAATTATTAATTTATTAGTTCTACTTTTTCCTGCATTGCTTATTTTGTAAACATTTTACTATGAATAATCTGTTCTCTTTCACTGTATTAAAAGGAGAAGAAAATGAACATTTGAGAATGGAAAAAAGTAATAATATACAAATAATCTAGTGCTATAAAATGCATTATAGTAAGACACTTTTGGTGTCTTCGAGTGCACTATGTTGGAATAAATTTTATACTTGTTGCTTAGTAAATCTCAGTCATACGTTTGGTTTGAAGCTGTTTTTTTTTTTAATTTGAAGTTTAATTTTAAAAGTGCCACATTGTAAAAGTTACCGTTAAATACTATGTAGTATAAAAAACCAACCCAAGCTATTGTTAATGCTCTGAATGTTTTTCTTTGAAAATTTAAGTTTAGAGAAGAAATTCCTTCATTTTTCTCCCCTTTGCTAAAAGAAAGAAAATCTATAATATGTAAGTCTATGAATCTTTAAATAACTGAAGGAATTTTAGCAGTACTTTGTATAATAAAAATATTTTTTAAACTATAACTTGCCTTAGAGCATGGGGTTTCAGAAAGTTTTGACGAAAAACTCATCTTCATTAAAGAGTCTGGATAACTTCATCAGATGGTAATTTAATATGTCATGAAGGGGACACTCAACATTGGGTCATCTACCGTCTAAATAAATACGGATTTCATGGTGGCATTTGAAGCACATTTTGCAAACATTATGATGTTCTATTGTCTTGCTGAATTCTTTATTATAACACTACCTCAAGACAAATGATAGACTGTTGGTAAGGTAAATTGGGTTTTCAATGTCAGGAACAAATAAAATTTTGCAAATAGAAGTCATCAAATAATTCAACAGGAAGACCATACTGGACACAGATGTTGTCAGTTACTTCTGGACAATGTGGTAACATGGATATTTCAGTCACTGGTAACAATGTCAGGGTTAACACCCAATGAATTATTTGAAACAATTTGGGTTGCAAAATTTGAAATTAATTAGTCTATTTTGAGATTGATTTTCTACGTGGGCCAATTTTATGTCCATTACCTAAAGCCACAATCTCCCGCTCTAAGGAGTTAAAGGATGAAAACACCCAACTGCTACACTGGAATGGCAGACTGGATATTCAAGCATTTTGGCATTTAATGCCTGCTAAATTTTTGTCCGATTATATATAGATTTGATGTATATTATTACCCAGTAAATTCTTCTTGGGAATTTTGTATACATTATGGAATATTAGGATAAGTTTTTGTAGGTCAGAAGAATTTCAAGTAGTTTTTAGACAAAACATATCCATGAGTGTGAAAAAAGCTGTGTTGACGAATAGATTACATTTCACATTTACCAGCAAGTCAGTAAAAAATAGTGCTTATTTACATAGTCAATATAATTTAATGTTCTAAAAATAATATCTTCGATCTGCCCAATATTTAATGTATCATTTGAGATTTTTAAAAATGCATCCGCTCCATTATGTAAACATTAAGATATGCCTATGTTTCTTTAACTATACAGCCTCTTTACAATAAATTTCTTGATTTTTGTGCACAGGATAGTATTGCAACCTGCTATTTAGCCTTTGGTGCCTTAGAATTATTATAAATATTTAACAATATGTACATAATGTAAATACTGCCAAGAGATCAGTAAGGCCAAATATTTTCTCTATTCACTTTTTATTGCTCTTGCTTTCTATTGCTACTAAAGCCTCTTTTATCCAGCTTTGTAATAGTTCCAACATTGTAGCGAATGTAAATGTTTACTTTCAATAAATCTGAACTTGTTCAACAAGTACGGTATATGTGGGCAGTATTTTGAAAACT